GCTGGAGTGCAGTGGCCCGATCACAGGTCACTGCAGACTCCAACTCCTGGCTCCCACCTCAGACCCCCCAACAGCTGGGACTACAGGCACTGGCCACCACATCTGGCTAATTTTTTTGATTTTGTGTATGGATGGAGTCTCGCTTTCTTGTCCAGGCTGGCCTCATACTCGTGGGCTCAAGCGATCCTCCCACCTCGGCCTCTCAAAGTGCTGGAATTACAGGCGTAAGCCACCGCGTCCGGTCAAAAAATCAATTTCTAGGGAAAAATGTCAACTCAAAACAAGTAACCTGCATAGCTCGGGAATGCCTGTATAATTTACGTCAAGTCTCTCCTTGGGACGGACCGGTGAAATTGCACGCAGCACAAAGACCGGCTCTTACCCTTACTTCCGGGTATTGTGGTACAGGAACCCGAGGTTGCCTGCGCGTAAGCCACGTGACTCGAGCAGCTCCTTCTGATTGGAGGAAGAGCCACTGCTCTAATTCGGTGCCGTGAGAAAGCTCGCGCGCGGAGCAGTGGGAGCGGGCGGGACTGAATATTTTCTTTGACCAACCGCTTTCCACATATCCATCCTCCTGATCCCGTAGCGTCGAATCAAAAGCCGTTAGTAAAGTAGTTACTTCTTTCTCTTAGGATAGCCGGTCTTTCCGGGTTTTCCCCCCCTTCCCCCTCCCCTCTCCCCACTTCCCCCTCCCTTTCCCCTCTGTTTTGAGCTTCCGGTAGAGGCTGGTAGGGTAAGGGAGCTCAGTAAGTCACTTCTGGGCGACTGTTGTTTTATTTCCGGTCTATGGGACCCGGCTGCGATTTGCTGCTGCGGACAGCAGCTACCATCACTGCTGCCGCCATCATGTCAGACACGGACAGCGACGAAGATTCCGCTGGAGGCGGCCCATTTTCTTTAGCGGGTTTCCTTTTCGGCAACATCAATGGAGCCGGGCAGCTGGAGGGGGAAAGCGTCTTGGATGATGTGAGGGGGTGGGCGTGGGGGTAGGGCTCGGGGGGTGGGGCTAAGCAGAGGAAGGAGGTGCGGGGAGGAAAGGAGAGGGTGCTCAGGCAGCGAGAACAGGGCGCAGCTAACGCCGGGGAGGAGGATCCCGTCCTCATGGGTGCGGGAGCAACGTGGCGTGGGAGTGATCGTTCTGGGGGAGAGTGGGCAGAAGAGAGCGCGAGGCGAGCCCGGGGCCAGGGGCGCAGGGAATAGTGGCTTTGGAGCTAGCGCTCTGCCGACCAGACAGTAGGACACATGCTGGTTTCGCCTACTGAGATGGCTTCCCACCCGTAACCTGCTTGGAGATTCTTGACACTGCCTGCCCCTCTGACATCGCTGCCCTGAGATGGCTCTATAGAGCCAGAGGACTGGACAGGACCTGCCTCCCGCTCGTTTGGTTCCGGCCTCAGGCTTAGGACAATGGGGTGTTCCTAGCACCCGAGCGGGCCTCCTGGTCACAGTGCGCCTTTTAGGTGGCTCTCCCAGCGTCTTCACTGACTTTCGTGAAATAGTGTCCTGCGCCCTAGTGAAACTACCCTGCCTTCACTTAGGCCCGTTTTCTTGAGGAGTGAAGCTGTCGGCCGCTGTGGCCCCTCCTGTGCCGCAGGCGCATGCGAAACAGGGACCGAACGAGCCCCGCCTCGACGCCTCCAATCCCACTGATCCCCCTGCCTCGGCCCTCGTTCCGAGAACGACCGTTCCATTCATTCAGTCTTGGCAGTAGTTATTTGATTCGTCTTCTCTTGTAGTATACTTTAAAGTGTGGGCGATGCAGTTGGCTGTGGTGCTTTAATAAAGATCTGATCGATGCGGAGTTTGGTAGATGTATATTACAGTTCTCGAACGTGTTGCTTGTTTTGGCACACTGCACAGTCATTTTTCATGTGGATTTGTGACTTTGTCGTGGACCAGGGAAATAAGTCCTGTGGTGTGGGAGTCGTAGGTTTAGTTGTTATCTTCGACTCGTGCTGTCCCTTTTTCAGGAATGTAAGAAGCACTTGGCAGGCTTGGGGGCTTTGGGGCTGGGCAGCCTGATCACTGAACTCACGGCAAATGAAGAATTGACCGGGACTGACGGTGCCTTGGTAAATGATGAAGGTGAAGTCTGGGTTGTGGGTGTTGTTGCGATTCTCCCTGCTTTTTTCATAGGGTGGGTTAGGAGTACAGAAGATGCTGTGGACTATTCAGACATCAATGAGGTGGCAGAAGATGAAAGCCGAAGATACCAGCAGACGATGGGGAGCTTGCAGCCCCTTTGCCACTCAGGTGATTCTTTGGTGTATTGGCTTGAACATTCCTATTGAGGAGATCACCTTCTTGGTTTTATTAGATTATGATGAAGATGACTATGATGCTGATTGTGAAGACATTGATTGCAAGTTGATGCCTCCTCCACCTCCACCCCCGGGACCAATGAAGAAGGATAAGGACCAGGATTCTATTACTGGTGGTAAGTAGAGATTGTCTACTTTTGTCTGAGGACATGCCAAAGGGGTTTCTCTTCCTTGTTGCAGTGTCTGAAAATGGAGAAGGCATCATCTTGCCCTCCATCATTGCCCCTTCCTCTTTGGCCTCAGAGAAAGTGGACTTCAGTAGTTCCTCTGACTCAGAATCTGAGATGGGACCTCAGGAAGCAACACAGGCAGAATCTGAAGATGGAAAGCTGACCCTTCCATTGGCTGGGATTATGCAGCATGATGCCACCAAGCTGTTGCCAAGTGTCACAGAACTTTTTCCAGAATTTCGACCTGGAAAGGTACATTCTGTGGAGAATGCTCAGATTGCAAATCTGTGTCATAGTAATGTATTCTGTGTTCTAGGTGTTACGTTTTCTACGTCTTTTTGGACCAGGGAAGAATGTCCCATCTGTTTGGCGGAGTGCTCGGAGAAAGAGGAAGAAGAAGCACCGTGAGCTGATACAGGAAGAGCAGATCCAGGAGGTGGAGTGCTCAGTAGAATCAGAAGTCAGCCAGAAGTCTTTGTGGAACTACGACTACGCTCCACCACCACCTCCAGAGCAGTGTCTCTCTGATGATGAAGTAGGCAAAATAGAGACCTGAGATTAAGGCCTTCTCCCTGCTCTACTTCTTTCTTCTGTTACAGATCACGATGATGGCTCCTGTGGAGTCCAAATTTTCCCAATCAACTGGAGATATAGATAAAGTGACAGATACCAAACCAAGAGTGGCTGAGTGGCGTTATGGGCCTGCCCGACTGTGGTATGATATGCTGGGTGTCCCTGAAGATGGCAGTGGGTTTGACTATGGCTTCAAACTGAGAAAGACAGAACATGAACCTGTGATAAAATCTAGAATGATAGAGGTGAGCAACACTGGTATGTAAGAAAGGAATCAAAGGATGTGTTTTTTCTTCCCTACTTACACAGGAATTTAGGAAACTTGAGGAAAACAATGGCACTGATCTTCTGGCTGATGAAAACTTCCTGATGGTGACACAGCTGCATTGGGAGGATGATATCATCTGGGATGGGGAGGATGTCAAACACAAAGGGACAAAACCTCAGCGTGCAAGCCTGGCAGGCTGGCTTCCTTCTAGCATGACTAGGAATGCGATGGCTTACAATGTTCAGCAAGGTGTGCTTCTGTGCCAGCTGTGTCTAGCAGATCTGTTACTATTTCCTCCTTGCACTTTGACTAGGTTTTGCAGCCACTCTTGATGATGACAAACCTTGGTACTCCATTTTTCCCATTGACAATGAGGATCTGGTATATGGACGCTGGGAGGACAATATCATTTGGGATGCTCAGGCCATGCCCCGGCTGTTGGAACCTCCTGTTTTGACACTTGATCCCAATGATGAGAACCTCATTTTGGGTATATTACTGGCAGAGGCCAGTGTTTCTTCTAGCAACTCAAGTGATTTTTGTTTTATTCTCAGAAATTCCTGATGAGAAGGAAGAGGCCACCTCTAACTCCCCCTCCAAGGAGAGTAAGAAGGAATCATCTCTGAAGAAGAGTCGAATTCTCTTAGGGAAAACAGGAGTCATCAAGGAGGAACCACAGCAGGTGTGTGAAGAAAAAAGGGGCTTGGTGTTTAGTGACCGAGATTTGTTTGATTATCTATCATTAGAACATGTCTCAGCCAGAAGTGAAAGATCCATGGAATCTCTCCAATGATGAGTATTATTATCCCAAGCAACAGGGTCTTCGAGGCACCTTTGGAGGGAATATTATCCAGGTACAAATAGTGTCTTTTCTGTGATAGAGGAGGCTAATTTTAACCCTTCTATTTCCTGTTTTAGCATTCAATTCCTGCTGTGGAATTACGGCAGCCCTTCTTTCCCACCCACATGGGGCCCATCAAACTCCGGCAGTTCCATCGCCCACCTCTGAAAAAGTACTCATTTGGTGCACTTTCTCAGCCAGGTCCCCACTCAGTCCAACCTTTGCTAAAGCACATCAAAAAAAAGGCCAAGGTATAATTGAATTCTGGTTAGAAAACAGCTATGAGCTAGATGGTATTTTCTTTGTTCTGGACAGATGAGAGAACAAGAGAGGCAAGCTTCAGGTGGTGGAGAGATGTTTTTTATGCGCACACCTCAGGACCTCACAGGCAAAGATGGTGATCTTATTCTTGCAGAATATAGTGAGGAAAATGGACCCTTAATGATGCAGGTTGGCATGGCAACCAAGATAAAGAACTATTATAAACGGGTGAGTCTCTGCTCAGAAAATTTTTTTCCCATCTAAATAACTGGGTCTTCTGTGTTCCTTATAGAAACCTGGAAAAGATCCTGGAGCACCAGATTGTAAATATGGGGAAACTGTTTACTGCCATACATCTCCTTTCCTGGGTTCTCTCCATCCTGGCCAATTGCTGCAAGTGAGGAATTCTTTCCTGTTTTTACTGTTAACGTATATAATTTTTGTGTTTTTACTTTTGTTAGGCATTTGAGAACAACCTTTTTCGTGCTCCAATTTATCTTCATAAGATGCCAGAAACTGATTTCTTGATCATTCGGACAAGACAGGGTTACTATATTCGGGAATTAGTGGATATTTTTGTGGTTGGCCAGCAGTGTCCCTTGTTTGAAGTTCCTGGGCCTAACTCCAAAAGGGCCAATACGCATATTCGAGACTTTCTACAGGTAAGAATGGGAGGATAGGGAGGGGATTGGGTGCCAAATAAAATACACTTGGTTTGTTGGGCAGGTTTTTATTTACCGCCTTTTCTGGAAAAGTAAAGATCGGCCACGGAGGATACGAATGGAAGATATAAAAAAAGCCTTTCCTTCCCATTCAGAAAGCAGCATCCGGAAGAGGCTAAAGCTCTGCGCTGACTTCAAACGCACAGGTCGTCTGTTGTGACTAGTTATTTGTCTGCCTGGTCTCATTCTCTATGTATATGTCTTTTCCAGGGATGGACTCAAACTGGTGGGTGCTTAAGTCTGATTTTCGTTTACCAACGGAAGAAGAGATCAGAGCTATGGTGTCACCAGAGCAGTGCTGTGCTTATTATAGCATGATAGCTGCAGAGCAACGACTGAAGGTGAACACCTTCCTCTTAGACACCACTTATGCACTGATTTATGCATGGATCTGTCCTCTTCCAGGATGCTGGCTATGGTGAGAAATCCTTTTTTGCTCCAGAAGAAGAAAATGAGGAAGATTTCCAGATGAAGATTGATGATGAAGTAAGGCTTTATACTAGTTTGTATTAGTCATTCACTGCCCTGAGAATCTTTTTCTTTATCTCAGGTTCGCACTGCCCCTTGGAACACCACAAGGGCCTTCATTGCTGCCATGAAGGGCAAGTGTCTGCTAGAGGTGACTGGGGTGGCAGATCCCACGGGGTGTGGTGAAGGATTCTCCTATGTGAAGATTCCAAACAAACCAACACAGCAGAAGGTGAGATTGTGTTTATTTCTAGAATGAAAAAGTTAGGAGTCTCACTTTTTTTTGTTTGAGGTAGGATGATAAAGAACCGCAGCCAGTGAAGAAGACAGTGACAGGAACAGATGCAGACCTTCGTCGCCTTTCCCTGAAAAATGCCAAGCAACTTCTACGTAAATTTGGTGTGCCTGAGGAAGAGGTGAGTGTGGAAGTGGAAAATTTAGAGTATACTTTATATTTGTGTGTGGCTATTTGTCTCGTAGATTAAAAAGTTGTCCCGCTGGGAAGTGATTGATGTGGTGCGCACAATGTCAACAGAACAGGCTCGTTCTGGAGAGGGGCCCATGAGTAAATTTGCCCGTGGATCAAGGTTTTCTGTGGCTGAGCATCAAGAGCGTTACAAAGAGGAATGTCAGCGCATCTTTGACCTACAGAACAAGTGGGTCGTTTTAGTGCTGCAGAAAATCCAAGTTCTTTCTGCACATTGCTTTTTCTCTTTTTAGGGTTCTGTCATCAACTGAAGTCTTATCAACTGACACAGACAGCAGCTCAGCTGAAGATAGTGACTTTGAAGAAATGGGAAAGAACATTGAGAACATGTTGCAGAACAAGAAAACCAGCTCTCAGCTTTCACGTGAACGGGAGGAACAGGAGCGGAAGGAACTACAGCGAATGCTACTGGGTGAGGATCTTGGCTTCACAGACAGATAAAAAACGTTTGGAAATCTTTTCTACCTACCTTGCAGCAGCAGGCTCAGCAGCATCCGGAAACAATCACAGAGATGATGACACAGCTTCCGTGACTAGCCTTAACTCTTCTGCCACTGGACGCTGTCTCAAGATTTATCGCACGTTTCGAGATGAAGAGGGGAAAGAGTATGTTCGCTGTGAGACAGTCCGAAAACCAGCTGTCATTGATGCCTATGTGCGCATACGGACTACAAAAGATGAGGAATTCATGTGAGTTTGATTTACCACTTCCTTTTTTTTCTATTTTTCTTCCTCTGCTGCTCACACTGTTCAGTCGAAAATTTGCCCTTTTTGATGAACAACATCGGGAAGAGATGCGAAAAGAACGGCGGAGGATTCAAGAGCAACTGAGGCGGCTTAAGAGGAACCAGGAAAAGGAGAAGCTTAAGGGTCCTCCTGAGAAGAAGCCCAAGAAAATGAAGGAGCGTCCTGACCTAAAAGTAAGTATAATGTGGTGTGATTACAGCTAACGCTCTGACGTGTTTGATACTTTTCCTTTTGCAGCTGAAATGTGGGGCATGTGGTGCCATTGGACACATGAGGACTAACAAATTCTGCCCCCTCTATTATCAAACAAATGCGCCACCTTCCAACCCTGTTGCCATGACAGAAGAACAGGAGGAGGAGTTGGAAAAGACAGTCATTCATAATGATAATGAAGAACTTATCAAGGTTGAAGGGACCAAAATTGTCTTGGGGAAACAGCTAATTGAGAGGTAAGAGATACCAGGCAGGAAGTGCTATGGGAGGCTGTATCTAACTAAAGTGTTTTGATTTTAGTGCGGATGAGGTTCGCAGAAAATCTCTGGTTCTCAAGTTTCCTAAACAGCAGCTTCCTCCAAAGAAGAAACGGCGAGTTGGAACCACTGTTCACTGTGACTATTTGAATGTGAGTATGTGCATTGCTTCCTTCTGATTAGGAGGAAGCATTCTGATTTCACATTTCTCCTTAGAGACCTCATAAGTCCATCCACCGGCGCCGCACAGACCCTATGGTGACGCTGTCGTCCATCTTGGAGTCTATCATCAATGACATGAGAGATCTTCCAAATGTGAGTTCATTGCATTGGATATCTATAGTAGGTGCTGATGTATGGTTCTGGCCCTTGTTTGCAGACATACCCTTTCCACACTCCAGTCAATGCAAAGGTTGTAAAGGACTACTACAAAATCATCACTCGGCCAATGGACCTACAAACACTCCGCGAAAACGTGCGTAAACGCCTCTACCCATCTCGGGAAGAGTTCAGAGAGCATCTGGAGCTAATTGTGAAAAATAGTGCAACCTACAATGGTAAGAATCAAATGTTCCGTGATTGCAAAGGTTAGTGGTTTCATCTCTTTCTGTTCCTCTACAGGGCCAAAACACTCATTGACTCAGATCTCTCAATCCATGCTGGATCTCTGTGATGAAAAACTCAAAGAGGTAAGACAGTTAGAATGAGAGAAAGGCAGTGGCTCTGTCTTGGCTTTGCTTTGTTTAATTTCAGAAAGAAGACAAATTAGCTCGCTTAGAGAAAGCTATCAACCCCTTGCTGGATGATGATGACCAAGTGGCGTTTTCTTTCATTCTGGACAACATTGTCACCCAGAAAATGATGGCAGTTCCAGATGTAAGCTGTCTCTGTGCCAAATACTGTGAGGACCATTTAATTTCTTATGCTTTCTATTTACTAGTCTTGGCCATTTCATCACCCAGTTAATAAGAAATTTGTTCCAGATTATTACAAAGTGATTGTCAATCCAATGGATTTAGAGACCATACGTAAGGTGAGTGAGTGATTTGATCTAAATGCCTTTTTTGTATCTGAGTGCCTGATTCTTTTCATCACAGAACATCTCCAAGCACAAGTATCAGAGTCGGGAGAGCTTTCTGGATGATGTAAACCTTATTCTGGCCAACAGTGTTAAGTATAATGGTGGGTATTTCTCATTATTTTCTTTCCATGAAAAGATAATGGCACTTTCTTATTTTATTTATAGGACCTGAGAGTCAGTATACTAAGACTGCCCAGGAGATTGTGAACGTCTGTTACCAGACATTGACTGAGGTAGGTGGTAAAGATGGAGGTCCTAAGCCTGGTGTTGAATGAATTTATTTTCTTTGTTTCTCAGTATGATGAACATTTGACTCAACTTGAGAAGGATATTTGTACTGCTAAAGAAGCAGCTTTGGAGGAAGCAGAATTAGAAAGCCTGGACCCAATGACCCCAGGGCCCTACACGCCTCAGGTGAGTCTGAGGACTAAGTACTTCCTCATATAATAGAAGCTAAGTTGTATGTTTTGTGCCACAGCCTCCTGATTTGTATGATACCAACACATCCCTCAGTATGTCTCGAGATGCCTCTGTATTTCAAGATGAGAGCAATATGTCTGTCTTGGATATTCCCAGTGCCACTCCAGAAAAGCAGGTAACACAGGTAGGATGTTCTTTTTCTCTTTATAAGATTGTTCAATGATGTGCTATTTGTGTTCCTTACTCAGATGCGCCAGGGCCGAGGTAGGCTGGGCGAGGAAGACTCTGATGTAGATATTGAAGGGTATGATGATGAGGAGGAGGATGGGAAACCTAAGACTCCAGCCCCAGTGAGTATGCTTATAGAAAGCTTATGGTTACGTAGGACTTTGACCCCCAACTGGTCTCATTCAGGAAGGTGAAGATGGAGATGGTGATCTTGCAGATGAAGAGGAAGGAACTGTACAACAGCCTCAAGCCAGTGTCCTGTATGAGGATTTGCTTATGTCTGAAGGAGAAGATGATGAGGAAGATGCTGGGAGTGATGAAGAAGGAGACAATCCTTTCTCTGGTAGGCCTCAACCATTGCTTCTATTCCTTTATCTTGATGACCCAGAATCTGTCTCTTTTTACAGCTATCCAGCTGAGTGAAAGTGGAAGTGACTCTGATGTGGGATCTGGTGGAATAAGACCCAAACAACCCCGCATGCTTCAGGAGAACACAAGGATGGACATGGAAAATGAAGAAAGCATGATGTCCTATGAGGGAGACGGTGGGGAGGCTTCCCATGGTTTGGAGGATAGCAACATCAGGTAATCGACAGCAACATGCTACAGGGCTGTGGGAGCTTGAGAGATGACATGTTTCTCTTCTCAGTTATGGGAGCTATGAGGAGCCTGATCCCAAGTCGAACACCCAAGACACAAGCTTCAGCAGCATCGGTGGGTATGAGGTATCAGAGGAGGAAGAAGATGAGGAGGAGGAAGAGCAGCGCTCTGGGCCGAGCGTACTAAGCCAGGTCCACCTGTCAGAGGACGAGGAGGACAGTGAGGATTTCCACTCCATTGCTGGGGACAGTGACTTGGACTCTGATGAATGAGGCTTCCTTTGGGCCTCCTTGGTCAGCCTTCCCTGTTCTCCAGCCTAGGTGGTTCACCTTTCCCCAATTTGTTCATATTTGTACAGTATCTGATCCTGAAATCATGAAATTAACTAACACCTTAGCCTTTTTAAAAGTAGTAAGTAAATGATAATAAATCACCTCTCCTAATCTTCCTGGGGCAATGTCACCCTTTGATTTAAAACAAAGCAACCCCCTTTCCCCTACCACTACGGAAAAGAGCAAGCTCATTTTTCCGTGTCCTCCTTTATTTAACTCCATTTATTGCTTTTGGTATAATTTTTCCCTGGGGAAGGAGGGGAAATTATGAAAGAACTAGTAACTTTATGTCCTCTTGATGTATTAGGAAATTTCCGGCCAGGCGTGGTGGCTCACACCTGTAATCTCAGCACTCTGGGAGGCCGAGGCGGGCAGATCACCTGAGGTCAGAAGTTCGAGACCAGCTTGGCCAACATGGCGAAACCGCATCTCTACTAAAAATACAAAAATTAGCCAGGTGTGGTGGCGTATGCCTGTTAATCCTAGCTAGCATGGTATCATCTCACTTTTCTAATTTACAGGCTGGAGCAGATGAGAGCCCTCCTGCTGGGACAGAGAATTGGGTTCTAGTGGACTCTGTGCTACACTTAAACCTGTGAGACAAACCGCCCATTATTTTATTATTTAATTATGCAATGCCTAGTTCCTAAATGGATTGGAGGCAAATTACCGTAAATTTTGAAACAGCCTATATGTCAGAAATGATAATGTTGCCACCTAAATGTTTTCTGTCCCCCCCACCCTCCCCAGGGGAAATGGTAGGAAAATGGTAAGTTTCTTAGGGCAAAGACTGTGTCTTCTGTTTCTTTTCATGCTTAGGATATGGTTCTGTGCATAGTAGGTACTCAGTAAATGTTCCTAGAATCATAAAATCCTCAACAGATATGTTACTGAGCATCTGCTTTTCATGATAAGCACTCTATCAGATCCTTGGGATGCAAAGGTAAATAAGACAAATCCCTTTTACCCAAAGAGCTCACCATCAAGTTGGGGGAGGGAAAGTGGAATTCAAAACATGTTAATAAATCATCATAGTACTGTGAGATAAGTGCAATTAAGAAGCTAGTTATAAAGTATAGGGGAAATAGAGGAGTAATCATGTCTGAAAAGTCAGGAAAGTCTTCCTAGAGGTAATTTTTAAGCTGATTGTTTTAGAATTAGTAGAAGCTTGCCAGATGGAAAAGTCCAGGCAAAGTGTAACATGAATGGGAAAGGCCACAGTCTAGAAATGGCAGAGTGTGTTCCTAGTTTGTTTGTTTGTTTGTTTGTACCTGCCTTGTTCCAGGAAGGATTTAATGTGGTTTATATTCCAGTCCTTTAATGCTGGAAGGGCTGAGATGAGACTGAAAGATGGGCAGGAAGTATATCATCACAAGCTTTGTGTTTGATGTTAATGTGTATGATTTTTATATTATGGGAAATAAGCTCTTAGAGGAGTGATATAATCAGGTTTGTGTTTTAGAAATCTGTGTAATGAATGAATGAAGAAAGAAATTGAAGAATCATGTAACATATGTGATCGCATTTTTGTAAAAGAACCATGTGTGTTTATATGTGTTTATATATATACTTGTGTATGCAAAGGTAAAAGTCTGAAAGGATATATGCTAACTGTTCACAATGATAACCCCCCAGGAATGGGATTGGAGGGGAGGGGGCTTCTGTGTTTGTTATGTATGCTGGGTGGGATATTGTGCTTTTATTTCTATATTGTTTGAATTTTTTTACAGTATGTATTATTTTTGTAATAAAAATTTTAAAAAATTCCAGCAGTAGTGTGGAGAATGGTTTGGATGGATCT